TATCACTGTAGTTTGTTATTATTTACTCATTAATCTGATCCTCCCTTTGGAGGGGGATCCTATCTGTTTTAGCAATCTGCCCTAATAATTACCTGAAATTGTTTGCTTGATACCCTTTTGATATCAAGTAATATATCTTCTTATTTATGTGCTTGTTATTTATGAGTTCAGCATGTTTGAAAAGTTCACTTAGTGTTTCTGGAGAAATCCTGCCCATTTCTAGTGTAAAGCTAGAATGAACTTCCTGTCTTCTAGGGTGGAGGTCAGTTTTTCTTCTAATTAATCCTGACCAGTCTTGAGAAGGATGTGGTAGGAGAGGTTTACAAGGTCAAAAACAGCAGTACTGTCTGCAGGCGCAGGTTCAGGTGTTCTCGGGTTCCAGTTATTATACAAAACATTTAGTATATGTTCAGAGAAAAAGTAGGGAGGAATGATGGAAAAAATAAAAACAACCCCCATGGAAAGAAAACTGAGGCATCGTATTTGACTTTTTCCAGGCTAAGCCCAAAAGCAATGATGTAGTGAGGGGGAAGTTTGTATTTCCATTTTGCAAAAACGTAATTTTTTTTTCCTCCCGGGATTTGATAAGATTTTGATAAATTCTTGTGAATTTAATTACAGGGAAGTAAATCCTACTGACTAGTAAATTATCAATTTGTTTCTCTTTTCTCACAAAAGAGAAACAAATTGATACCCTTCACATCATCCGGTAAGGTTTATTTTTTTCTGAGAAGGCCATAAGCCCTAACGGCTCAGAATCTAAGAGACCTTCGCTGATTGTCATCGCCTAGCGGCCACCGCAAACCTTACAGTCAATCAACTTCCCTCGGACGCCCGGATCACGCCCATTGCTCAGACCACGCCCACTCAAGGCGCCTCATGGCTCCGCCCCAGGCCCAGCAGAAGAAGATTCTCATTGGTGGAGAAGTTGTTCTGATCCCGCCCCGGAGGACGGCGATAGGCTGAACTGGCGTGGGGCGGTGGTGGTTGGCTGCTTGAGGACGGGTCCCTGGTCGTGCCTGTCAGAGAGGCTGGCGGCAGTGGTGGCTCTCCCGGCTGGGTTGTCAGTCAGTGAGAGGAGGGGGAAGATGGCTCACCGGGACCCGTTCTGCTAGGAAGAAGGGGAGCAGGTGGTGCTGCTACTCGGGAGGAAGCAGAGCAGCCTCCGTCGCTGTCGCTGAGAGCCTCACGAGTCGAGGTCCTGCAGGTGGAGCTCCGGCAGCCGCCCTGGTGAGTCCAGCCGAGAGACCCACGCCGGGCCCAAACGTTAACATTTTTCTATGTTAATTTTCAGGTTGAAGGTTTAGAACAGATGTGGAAAAATGTTTACTTCAGAGAAAGGGGTTGTGGAGGAATGGTTGTCAGAGTTTAAGGTAATATTTACTGTTCTACTATAGTAATTATAAAAGTAAAATGTATTTTTTTAAATTTGTTTAGACATTACCAGAAACATCTTTACCAAATTATGCCACAAATTTGAAAGACAAGAGTTCTTTAGTTTCATCTCTCTATAAAGTTATCCAGGAGCCACAAAGTGAGGTAAGTACTTTTATGGTTTATTGTGCTAACAGGTTCTTGAATTAACATTTTGTCTTTCTTCTAGTTGCTAGAACCTGTCTGTCACCAGCTCTTTGAATTCTATCGCAGTGGAGAGGAGCAGTTGCTTCAATTTACGCTGCAATTTCTCCCAGAACTAATTTGGTGCTACCTTGCAGTCTCAGCCAGCAGAAATGTGCATAGCAGTGGATGCATTGAAGCTCTTCTTCTAGGGGTTTACAATTTGGTTTGTATTTAATGGAGTTAACAAAATCTTTTGTATTTTAATATATTTTCTTTCACTTCTATAGGAAATAGTTGACAAACAGGGACATACCAAAGTATTGAGTTTTACGATTCCATCTTTATCCAAACCATCTGTATACCATGAAGTAAGTGACATTTTATCACAGTAAGTTTATTGTTTTTTTCTTTATTCAAATGTCTTTTCTCTAGCCTTCCAGCATTGGGTCCATGGCTCTGACTGAGAGTGCACTATCCCAGCATGGTTTGTCAAAAGTGGTATACAGTGGACCTCATCCTCAAAGGGAGATGCTGACAGCACAGAATCGGTATACTGTGGGGATAAAAATTCTTATCTTAAGATTTGTTAATATTCTTTTTGTTTGTCTTTAGGTTTGAAGTGTTGACATTCCTTTTGTTGTGTTACAATGCTGCCTTAACTTACATGCCCAGTGTTTCTCTTCAGTCACTGTGTCAAATTTGTTCAAGGTAAAGTAAAATTCAAGTGCTTCTAATATTGATTTTAGAAATACATTTATTTTGGTTTTTCTAGAATCTGTGTTTGTGGATATCCTCGACAACATGTAAGAAAATATAAAGGTATAAGTAGCAGGATACCAGTTTCTTCAGGATTCATGGTGCAAATGTTAACAGGGATTTATTTTGCCTTGTAAGTATCTCATCATATGCGAAATAAACATTAATTTCTTCATTTAATTCATCTAATTTTATAGTTATAATGGAGAATGGGATCTAGCTCAAAAAGCACTGGATGATATTATATACAGAGCCCAGCTAGAATTATATCCAGAGCCATTGCTGGTAGGTGCCTGACTTATTTATGTAAATGTTATTGTTGATCTTAAACTATATTTTTTCTCCTTAGGTTGCTAATGCAATAAAGGCTTCATTGCCTCATGGTCCCATGAAATCTAATAAGGAAGGTACAAGGTGTATTCAAGTTGAAATCACACCAACTTCCTCTCGAATATCAAGAAATGCAGTAACCAGCATGTCAATAAGGGGTCATAGGTGGAAAAGACATGGTAAGAAATACGTAACTCTTCAAGTCAAACCACCATCATTTTGTCTTATCATCTTCAATTCTAGAGCAACCTGACAACAATAATGATGCTACTGAATTGGGCATCCTTGTCATTCCTGAGATTAGTGTCACAAATGTGGCCGGAGAGAGAACCGGGAATGGGGAAAAAGGCAGAACACTAGGAGAGATTGATGCTCAGCATATACAGGGTGTGCAGGAAACAGCCACAGATCCTAGAACTGAGAGCAAAGGCTTGCCAGAGATCAGGAGGCAAAAATCTGTAAGAAAAATGATGGAGGATGGAATAAACTCACCTGGCAGAGTGCAGTTTTAGCAGAGCACTTTATAACTGCACTCCAAGGTATCTTAAGGCAAAGGGCCACTGATGCATGTTGTTAATTAATCTTTGTCATTTCTTTGTTTAGGAAATACAGAATTAACAGGTCAAGAAGAACTGATGGAGATATCTGAAGTTGACGAGGGATTTTATTCCAGGGCTGCGTCTAGTACCAGCCAGTCGGGTTTATCAAACAGTAGTCACAATTGTAGTAACAAGCCAAGTATAGGAAAGAACCACAGACGGTCAGGAGGAAGCAAAACTGGAGGAAAAGAAAAAGAAACTACAGGGGAATCTTGCAAAGATCACTTTGCTCGAAAACAAACTCAGAGAGCCCAAAGTGAGAATCTTGAGCTTCTCTCTTTGAAGAGACTTACTTTAACAACCAGCCAATCCCTACCTAAGCCTAGTAGCCATGGTTTGGCTAAGACCGCAGCGACTGTATTTAGTAAATCCTTTGAACAAGTCAGTGGTGTCACAGTCCCACATAACCCGTCATCTGCTGTTGGTTGTGGGGCTGGGACAGATGCCAATAGGTTTTCCGCTTGTAGTCTCCAAGAAGAAAAGCTTATTTACGTTTCAGAAAGAACTGAACTTCCAATGAAGCATCAATCAGGTCAGCAGAGACCTCCTAGTATTAGCATTACTCTGTCCACAGATTAATTAGTAACATATTTTTCTCCCATAACCTAGTGAACCTGGAAATACAACTTTGCTTCTTTATGAAAGTACCCTGGGTCTTTCATCCGTATTCCTGACAGGAGCCCTGATGTCTTAAATTCTGAAGGCTCCCCTGACTTTATGAAGGGAAGATTGTCTAGGTTGCAGTAAGTTGAAATATGGTTTTGTTATTTCTTGATTAAGATTTTTTCCCCTTGGTTTGAGTCTTTTTTTTCCCTCCTCTTATTTGTTATTGTTGCCCTAAGATTGTCAGTGACAATAAATTTTGACAGGTTGTCTAATCAAGTTGGTTATGTCTCATGTGAGGTTGTAAGGTGGTTTTTCTTGTTTTGGTTTGGTTTGGTTTTTTAATAGCTCCTATTTTGATGGCTGTGTGTTTGGCCTTCAGAGTCAAAGGGAGTCTGCATGTATGGGAACTGTTTTATAGAGAATGGGGCAGAGGCACAACTCCAGGAATTCTCTAGCTCCTGGTCAGGAAGCCAATCTGAAAACAGGCATGTGGAAACACAAAAATGATGTGTATGAAAAGCACCTGATGAAAATATTTGTAAGCAGATCATCTTTATGATTAGAACAATTTGCTCAAAGCCCTGGAAAATGCCTGGTAACCCAGTGCCTAGAATATTATATGATTCCAGGGGATGGCTAGAGGCATTTCTGTTGTTATCTCTGAAACATTTTTATATCAAAAATCAGATTGCTGGTAGGTGTGTTGTTTTGAAGTGTTTTATCTGGATTTAGCATGTGAAGATCCCTTTCAATTATTAAGGTATAATAGGCTGTAAAGCTGATTTACCCTACTGCTGGACTTTGGAAATCCTAGTTAGTTTGGACTCCTATAATTCAGAGCATACGTCATTGGAAGACTTCCTGGAAATCAGTGTAAATCTTGCAACATAGCTCTCAAGATACCACTGTATAATATGTAATTGTTTGTCTGCAAATGCATTTTTCATCTATAAAATGTCATGAAAGAAAATAAAGGTAGTGAAATATGGACAAAGGACATTTATATATTAACTAAAGTTGTTTATGTTTGTGTTCTTAAATTTAAAACACGAAGAAAAAGAAATGTCTTTCTTGTTAGTGAACAGGCCTGTTTTAAATATCTTAGTATGATATCAAAAGAATAATCAATTTAGTTACCTCCCAACTAAAAAGTAAAAATGAAAAAGACGACATGGCAGAAGTTGAAACAAACTTGTATGTATCTGTATGTGACCTCTAGATGGAAATAAAAGTTTGATGTTTGCTAGCCGTGGTCCTTTTGGCTATGGTTGCGGTTCCCCTGTAAAGCAAATGTACTTAAGTCATCATTCAGAGTGAGAGAGAGAAAGCACGGCTGAGGCTGAGTCAGTTGACCGTTGAGGAAGACCTAAGGAGCTGTCCAGTTCTTGGCTCTTTTTCACTGTGACTGCACAGCGGTTTCCTTCTTCATAGTCCCTTGCTGTAGTCACCAAGAGAGCATGCTAGTGTTTTCCTCTTGTTCCTGCTTATGCAGAGCTCAGATATATGAAAAATTTGTATGCTTTGAAGGCTGCCAAAGCATTTATACTCTGGACATAGTTTTAACTGCAACTGCTTTGGCTACCAGTTTAAACCGAGTTCTTCAAAAAGCATGAACTCGTTTTCATTCATTAGCCCTGTTTACAATGTGGATTTTGACATAAATGAATTTGATTTTCTTTTAGCTCCAGTAACAGAATGGAATAAGATCTATTGCCATAAATTGTAGTTAAGAACTGTAAGGCAATCGGGCAGTGAAACTTGATATTGTATTAACTTAATAGGAACCCTGTGTACAATTTAAAATATTTGTAAAATATCACTGTGAATTTACAGATGTCTTTTTGTCATTCTTTAACAATGAATTTCCCCTGTGCATAGTTATTAATAGTATTGGTATTATTAAAAACTAATTTGGCATTTTAAGATTGGCATTTTAAGCAAGTTGAGGTGCTTAGGAAACATTGTAGAATAAGTTTGGGGAAATGTTAGCTGACAGAGCTGAGAGATCAGATTTTCATGTTCTATCACTGTAATGGAACCTCATTTAGACCTCTCTAGACCTTTGCTAGCTGTGTGGTCTGAGGACCAGTAAGTAGGATTGGCATTATCTGGTATCTTGTTAAAAATGCAGAATTTCATGCCACTCTAGGTCTACTAAATCAGAATTTGCATTCTTAACAAGGTTCCCAAGTGATTTTTATGAGAAGAAAGTATCAGAGTGCAAACAAATTACTCGTCTAATATGTAGAATTCCCAGTGGTCTCACAGCCCTAGATCAAATGTGTCAGACACTAGATCATTATAATCTTCATTGGTTTTGACAGCTAATTAATTAGTTTAATAATATTGACATATGGCTTCTTAAGTATTTGAATTCTAGATTGCTAATGATCCTTATTTTTGCAGTAAAAAAGTAACACTTTATATTTTTCTTGTTAACTATAAATGGAATCAGAGCTGTAAATGCCTGAAATTTTAAGTGTGAAAAGGGGTGCCACCCTTTTATATACTGCACAACAAATTTGCATTTGTATATTCTTTTTAAAAAATCTCTGAAGACTTGCTCAGTGAAATGGTTCTGATTTTTTGCTTCAAATGATTTGCACTAATTGATTTTCTGGAGAGCGGAGTTACGTTAACAACAAAATTCTTTTATAGTTCCTTTGATACTATTTCAAATAAGGATTACACATTGAAAGTTTTTATAGAAATTATGAAAATTGGATAATCTTAACTATGGTAACCATTACTATTATCCATACTACTTTCTCCCCACTGAACTTTCAAATTTGAAAATTGGGGTAGCTTTTGTAGGTCACTTTCTTATAAAGATGCTGATGGTCACAGATCTCCTAAGTATCCAGAATAATATTTTTATCATGAGAAGGATTCCACACAAAATTGGGGTCTTGCACCCCATATTTCAGAGGATCTGAACAGAAATTGTGGCTTCATTGCACATTTTAAATCTCTATAGATTCTTGAAATCACCCAACCTCTCACATTTGAAAACCCAACGGCCTGGAGTATTCTGGTGGCACTGGAGCCAGCACTAGCTTTTTGGAATCCAAGTGGGGAGAGAAACAAAAATAGACTTTTCAAGGGACTGTCCCAGACTACCCAGGGCAAATGTCTTCCCTTCCCTTCCTGAAGCCACAGGAAAGCACCCTGGAGTCCTTTGTATACCACTATGGAAATTTTTAAGGCAAGCTCTCAAGACTTGAAGAGTTGGAATTCTCGGCATTTAAATGATGCCTGAAGTTTGTTTTGAAAAAGCAATATTTCATTGCTCTTTTCAATTGTGAAGCAACTGCTCAGCAAATATTACTCATTTTTTTAAAAAGTTGAATTAAAGGGAAATATATTTTTAAAACCAAAATAGATCAAAATGATCCCAGTTTTAAGGGATTTTGCCTATTTTGGAAGAATAAAACTAAAATGTTAAAACTGTTGAATTACAGAGAACAGATGTACTCTGAGACATAATTTTAAACAAATATTTAAAATAAGGCAGGTTAACATTTGCGTTTAGGCACAATAAATCTGTATTAAAGGGAAGCACATCAAGGAAATATATACATGTTGAATAATGTAACTGAAAAATATTTTTTAAAAACCACTTAAAAAGAAAAATAATTTGATGGGTACTTTAAGCATTGTAGATAGAAATTAATGTATAATAGTGTCCTCCCAGTCTTTGTATGAAAAATTAAAACTCTCTAGTCCTTTAATGAGCATGAATTTATACTTCTACATTTGTTGCTTAGTAAAATTATACTCAGTACTTTGAGTTATTCAGATTTATGTTTAATATTGTTAAATTCTTCATCAGAGAGCATAAATATATTGTCTTCTATACTTTGTAACTTGTGCATATCTAAAGAAACTAACAACGAACATTTTGGGAGATGTTTTTGTGTTTTTTTATAGTAGAGTTTTAGAGTACATTTGTCTTAATAGGAAGTTTTTACCATAAACCCAAGATTTTATTTCACGTATTGTTGCTTTCTCTTATATGGAACTTATTGTGTACCTCTTACCTTTATTTCTAATCATTTAGTGATACTAATCTTTTCATAGTAAATATATTTGTTTCTAATTGTATTCCTAGAGTTTACATTCCTAAAGAATAAACGACGACTTTGGCTATTTTTGTGTGTTCCCTACCTTCTTAAGGCTATGGAAATAAACTGGAGTTTAGTTTTTTGAATTTTTGTATATTTGTGTAAATGTTCTCCATATGTAGTACTTTATACAACAAGTGTTGCCTCTTGTTTTATTGAAATAAAAACTGAAAAAAATATTTTTTCCAGATCAGTTTACTCATTTAAAAAATTATTATAAAAATTTGCAGAAGTTTTGATATGAAGGAAGAGAATAAAGGAGGAAGACTTAGGTAAGTTGAGCCATTGAGAGCTTTTGGGGGTAAGTGATAAGACAATGACCTCATTCCTGGCTTTGTGCTTTACATGTCATAGGGCTGAGGAGTATGACAGGTCCACTCGTATTCATCCAAAGATGAAGATGAGCTCTATGGGCCATGCACCAGTGGCGGATTATTTGTCATATCAGAAGCACAGGCAAATTTAGGTAACATCACTTTGTCCTTCTAACTTTAGAATCTTTATTGCCATGTGTGGTGAGTAGTAGTCCCAACTACTCAGGAGGTTCACTCGAGCCCAGGAATTTGAGACCAGCCTGGGCAATATAACGAGATCTTATCTCTTAAAAAAAAAAAAAAAGCAAAAGAAGAAGAAAGAGTCTATATCTCTTGAGTACAGAGATTATATGCCCCTAGTACCTAGATAGGACTTTGTGCGTGGTAGGTATCTAGACATTTATGAGACAATAAATGAGTTAGGTTGATGTTAGCTTTGGAAAAGAATCAAGGATAAGTCTTCAGTGTTTTCTTTAACAGTACAATTTTAGAATTTTGTTTGTTGGCTTTAGGAAATCTCAGTGGCATTACATGAATTGCATTATAGCATGTACTTAGAAAAAAGAACTTATGGCTGGGTGCGGTGGCTCACACCTGTAATCCCAGCCTTTTGGGAGGCCGAGGTGGGTGGATCACCTGAAGTCAGGAGTTCAAGACCAGCCTGACCAACATGGCGAAACCCCATCTCTACTAAAAATACAAAAATTAGCCAGGCATAGTGGCGGGCACCTGTAGTCCCAGCTACTCAGGAGGCTGAGGCAGGAGAATCACTTGAATCTGGGAGGCGGAGGCTGCAGTGAGCCGAGATCATGCCACTGTACTCCAGCCTGGGCAACAGAGTGAGACTCTATCTCAAAAAAAAAAAAAAAAAAAAAAAAAAAAAAAAACAGAACCTATTAACCTATTAGACACTTGAAAAAATTCCTGGCTTGTAGTTGATTATATGTTTGGTTAATTCCATTTCATCTAAGGAACTAAGTAATTTAGGAAATGTGTTCTTAACTACTCTTAGAAGGGTACTTGTAGAGAACCAGAGTGGTGATTTTGTAAGCAGTATTTTGTCCTATACAATATGCACTCTTCCAGTAACTCCAGTAGTCCACATAGCTGACTCACCTCCTACAACCCGACTTTGTTAATATCAAGATAACTGTTTTATAATTGTAGAGAAAGATTTTTTACAACCAGTTGTAGTTATTATTTTCTTTGCATTATGTTATTGTGATAGTAGTGGTAGCTAATATGTGTAATTAAAATGATCATCTTATCCTCAAAATCATCCTATAAAGTGCATAGAATCCCCATTTTACAGAAGAGGAAACTGAAGCTCTCAATAGGGTAGAGGACTTGGCTAAGGTCACCTAGCTGCTGAGTGGCAAAACTCAGCCTTGAACACAGGTCTTAGGACTCTCACTTTATATAGCTTGGTAAAAGAAGATACTAATTAAATCCTACCTAATAGAGATGTATTTAAAATTCACTCACCCCATCTGTCTTACAGGTAATAGTTTTAAGGTAAGATAAAATCAAAGTGTTCTAAAAGTAAATCATAATACATTTTACAGAATTAGAGATAATTGTGTTTTAGTGGTCAAACAATGCTCGTTATTCTGTTAGTAAAAGCATGGTAAAATGCAAATTAAAATAAGATTTCTCTTTTTTTTTCCTGTCAGATTGATAAAGATGAAAAAGATTGGTTCTAGTATTGACATTGGTATGGGGAAATCATTAGTCACTGAGATGATTAGCAGGACTGTAGATTGGTACAAATGAATTGGTGGGCAGTTCAACAGGATCTATCAGACTTTAAAGTGTATCTCATACCCTCTGAAACAGCCATCCTACTCTTCTATATTTATTCCATTCTCTGTATTCTACTGAAAATTTAGCACAAATATATAAACATAAGCATGCAAGGTATTCATTGCAGTATTGCTTGTAATAGCAAAAACAAGCCAGCAAATCTAAATGTCTGTTAATAGAGGAATAGATAAATTATGGTACGTACATATAGTGGAATATAATGTAGCCATTAAAAAGAATGCAGATCTGTATGTGATGATTTACATTGATTATTCAGTGTATGATCCCACTTGCATTATAAATGTGTGCAGTAGTTAAATATGAGTGTGTGTATATGTATAATACACACTTACGTTTGCTAGTATGGGGGAGGAGAGCATTGTTTCTCAAAGTGTGGTCTAAAGACAGCCTGCATTAGGAAATTTTTTTTTTAAATGGGGATTCCTGGGCATTGTGCTAATTTCCCTGAATCAGAATCACTGTGAGTGAAGCATGGAAACCTGTATTTCTAACGGGTTCCTCAGTTGATGGCTTATACAAATGTAAAATATGGTCTAGTAGCTGTCAGCAATGAATTGGATATCTGGTAGTGGATTGTAGTTAGAAAGGGCAAACTTCTTGAAGAGATCTTGTATTTTAAATGAGGCCTACCTAAAATAAAGCCAGTTGAGTAACGTTATCAGCATAGACCTGTTAATGAAGGTGAATTGGCCTGACATAGAAAAATGATTCTACCATACAGCACTACACACCAACTAAATGAGCAAGCCTTTTAAAAAATCCTTGTTGAACTTCCCAAATATCAGATGACCTGTTAATAAAGCACAAGTAAATAATAGGACTTACTGTGGTAAGAGAAAGTGCCACCTTGATTTGGTTGTGTGTCAGAACCAGAAAGTAAGATTATTTGTAGGGCTTTGGGATCTATGCTCAAATGGTTTAAGGTATGTCTGTCAAGGCAGGGAACTGATTGGGATTAGCAAAGTTGATAGTTCAGAATTAGTGGACACAGCAAGCAGGGTTCTTGAAGATTCCTGAAAAGTCAACTGTTGTTTGAGAAACAAGCTGTTTGCCCAGGTGAGCAGGGCTTCACCTGTAGGAATTGTCTTCAACCTTAGGAATTTCCTCTACAAACAACAACAACAAAAAAATAGGGATTGTTCTTGTTTTTATTTGCTTTGTTTTGTTTGTAATCTTATCTTTCCTGGGCAAAGATTTCCTGGAATAAACAACTAAGTTATGTTGACATACATGGGCTACAGTCTTATCCAAGCTGTATTGACACTGATGGATTCAGTTTGTTTTTCTTAGCTCTCTCTATTCAAAGATTATAAGTCAATATTATGTATATAGCAATTGACAGGTCATAAGTACGGCATGCTAACTGATCGTACCACTGGAGCTCCAACAATTGATGTATCTTTGGTGACTTCTTAGTGTTCTGCTGAAGATCGCAAAGATTTCTGTAGCTTCTTGACCTCTATAACACTTGGTTCACACTTGTTAAGTGTTCTAATATAATCCACATCACATTGTGCTGTGACTTATCTTTCTCATATTTGTCTCCCTCACTAGACCACAGCCCTGTGGGAATATAATATAACTAATACATAATGGTGAATAAAGATTTGTTTTACTAGATAGAATATAAATCGAATCCAGGAAATCAGTGGCAGCATAGGAGAGACTGTGTTGCTTCTCTTCTATTCAATAGAAGTCTTTGAAACTCCTTTTATTCTCTAATATTCTTCATGGAGATGAAAATGAAGGTTGTAAAGCTTTACTCTGATTATTTTAAGCATGCCTGCATAAAAATGTTTTGAGAAGTAAATTATGCATCATGTTTCTCTTTAGTTAGACTATGAATGGTGTGAAGAATTTTCTGGGCTAATGTTTGACATTTATTATTCACTCCTGTAGATTTGTGGTGAATATGAATGGTATCTGGACTAATCAGAAAACAACGTAGGAAAGGCCTAACTTCAACACTGAATTCTTGCTCCTTGTCTCACTTGCTTCCTTTTGTAGAAACTACAAGTATATTTAACTTTTGTATCCTAGATCCACTACGGCCTACTGAAAGCCTATCATGCATTTATCTTTAAACTTTTACTCTCTTCATTTAGCCAACATATTTCTACTTCTATGTTGCCTGCTGTGCTGTGTAATTTTCTACAAACATTTTCACCTCCAAATCCCTTGAAATGAAACCCTCTGGAAGAGCATCACCACTTTTTCTTCCTCTATTCTAATTCCCCTCTAGTTTCCCCTCTAGTTTAAGACTTTTGTTTCAATATTTATTCTTTCCTTAAGCCTTTAAATTCATTTATATCCACCAAGTTGAATTTGATGAGACAGGACATGTTTGAAAGAAGGACAAACCAAACAAGCAAGCAAACCCATGAATACTCGTACAATAGGACATAATATACATTTCCCAGTTCCCTGAAGGGGTAAAATTGAGACTGGTTATACAAGCAGTATTGCACAGCATGCTGATACTAGCTAGACATAGCCTACAGTGTTTCAGCTTCACTCAAAGATGGTTCTGGAGGACAGTGAGGAAATGAACTTTTTCCAGCGAGAATAAATATGAGCAGTATTTCTAGTCTGCTTTGCACCGAAAGTGAGCCATCCCAAGATACAGATCTACACCATTTATACCTGGCCAGGTGGTTGGAAACACAGACGTAATAAGATTGGAGGATGAGTGACAAAAATTGGGAGCTAAACATATTGGACTTCTTAAAATAGGCTCAGATTGCAAGAATAATTGTTTCCTACAGACATATTAAACAAAGGCCCTGTGGTGAAGGAGGTGCTAAATAATCAGATGGTCAAGATGACTTTGAGGATATCAGTAAATCTCTTTGGTATTCCAGCCTTTGTTCAAACAGTTTATGGGCAAAGCGGCTATACTGGAAGGATAGGGCTACACAGGAACTTCAACAATACAGGCCTCCTTTCATCAAGGCTGTCCTTATTACTGCCAGGAGCCGAACTGGCCAGCAGCAGTGACCATCCTAAGATACAACATCTGAGGGTGACCAGATAGTTAGTGGCAGATTGATTATATCAAATATTTTCTTTCATGGAGAGACAACTATTTGTCCTCATGGAATAGAGCCTTACTCTGGATCTGGCTTTAAGTTTGCCTTCCCTAAGCACCATGCTTGTGTGTGCAATAATAAGCTTCCTGTTCACCATTATGATTTTCCCCAAAATATTGCTTCTAAGAAACTTATTTTACAATGTAATCAGTGAGGTAGAGGTAGAATTACACTTTCAGTCATGGGAAACTAGGTAATTAACATCAAAATTCCCATTGGCAACTAGATAATCCAGCAAAACTCTTCAAAACATGAAAATCTAGGCCAGGCGCAGTGGCTTATGCCTATAATCCCAGCACTTTGGGAAGCCGAGGTGGGTGGATCACCTAAAGTCAGAAGTTCAAGACCAGCCTGGCCAACATGGTGAAAGCCCGTCTCTACTAAAAATACAAAAAAAATTAGCCAGGTCTGGTAGCACATGCCTGTAATCCCAGCTACTCAGGAGGCTGTGGCAGGAGAATCGCTTGAACCTGAGAAGCGGAGGTTGAGGTGAGCCGAGATAGCACCACTGCACTCCAGCCTGGGCAACAGAGGAAGACTCTGTCTCTAAATAAATAAACATGAAAATCTAGAGAGGCAAGCATTGGCACAACTTCTTTCCTGGAGGTATTGGCTGATTCTAGAAGCATTTAAGGGGATAAGCAGTGCTTCTTACTGCTCCAGGATATTAGGAGGACAAAAACTGAATGCCAGTGCCTGCCAAGTCATAAAAGAGGGCTTAGGAAATTCCCATGCTTTGGGCTGGGACCCAAAAAAGCTCCACCATAGGAGTAAGAGTGAATTGGAAGTGCATCAACTCTCCCCCATACACAGGGAATTCAGCACGGATTCAAACCATCCCAATTCCTGAAATCAGATTAAAAATGATCCCCTAAGTGCTTGGTAATAAACAAATCCTCTGTGGAGGTGGAAAAAAAACCCCATCATCTTAAGCCTCAAGTTCTACAATTTTTCAAATACAGTCTTCACAAGAGAAAAGAAAAATAACCAGACACTTCTATAGCAGAGCAACACTCATTGAGAACAACAAGCAGCTTTGGGTAAAATTGCTTAAAACCTCTGTTTGAAGCCATTGAAGAACTTTCAGCTAAACAGGACTCTAGAAGACAAAACGCCAGAGAGAAGGTGTGCAGAAAAGAGTTAACATAAGAGGCTGAGATGCTATCCTTAGCCCTGATTTTAAAGCTGGGCTTTGGCTAGTGTCTGGGAACTTGGATTACCGGAATGTTCCCACCATTCCCTAACTGATAAGGGGGTTTACTCTTTGTAAACTATATAAACAACATGGTTTATGCTGAATTCCCGCTTTGCTTCTAGGAGTCTGGAATTATGATTTGTGCTGGGCAGAGGGTGCCTCTATCACTAACTTCCAATACAAACTTTGGGCAGTAAGACTCTAACGAGCATCCCTGGCAGACAACATTTCACACCTGTTGTCACAATTCAGTACTGAAGTAATTAACCACAGCCTGTGTGATTCCACAGGCAAAGGATTCTTGGAATCTTGTGTCAGGTTTCCTCTGGACTTCACCCCATGTCCTTTTCCCCTTTGCTGATTTGCTTTGTAGTACTTTTCTCTAATAAATCATAGCCATGAGTATGACTATATGCTGAGCCTTGTGAGTGCTTCTGTTGAATCACTGAACCTGGGGTGCTGGCGTGGTCTTGGGGACTCCCAATACAAAAGTATTTTAACCAGAGAAGTGAGCAGACATTCTGCAGCTACTTCTTCCATTATGGAATTTGCCAAATCTGGGTAAAAGGCCCAAGAAGAGAGTTACTGTTAAGAATCAGAGAAGCAAACAAGTTATGGAAACCACACAGGACTGGAGAAACAAAAAGAACAGGGCCTTTAAACCAATCGCACTTGGGAGAGCAGAGATCCTAGTAAGACAGGAAGTTCAGAGAAGTGAGCCTGGCACTTTCCTTGTTTTCCTCTTGAGTATTTGCTGAATTCTTGGATTGCTCAGAGAGGGAAAAAAAAAAAAAAAAAAAAAAAAAAAAGAAAAAAAAGAGGCGGAAACTTGCTGAA